ACCGTGCCTGGCCTCTATGTATAGGGTTTTGATTTGTTTTTACTTTGCATAATTACAGAATGCTATATTCAACTAAGTATCCATTTTTAAAAATGTGCTTCATATCAGTTTCGTGTGTGTTTTCTCCATTTTTGTTCAGTCTCCTCCTGTAGTGCCTTCAGATCTTGCTGGAAATGTTTTCATTTTTTCTGGTATCATAAAATTTTATTCTTTTCACTTATCTGGGTGAGCTAAAAAGAAAATTAAAATAAAATTTATTTTTCGGAGATTTTTCAGTTTTTGCAAACAGTCGTTAACGGCCAGGTCTGAAAACTTTATCTTAATTTTTTTTTTTTTCTTGAGACAGAGTCTCACTCTGTGGCCCAGGCTGGAGTGCAGTGGTGGGATCTCGGGTCATTTGCAACCTCTGCCTCCTGTGTTCAAGCGCTTCTTGTTCCTTAGCCTCGCGAGTAGCTGGGATTACAGCCTCGCCACCACACCCAGCTAACTTTTGTATTTTTAGTAGAGGCAGGGTTTCACCATGTTGGCCAGGCTGGTCTCGAACTCCTGGCCTCAAGTGATCTGCCTGCGTCAGCCTCCCAAAGTGCTGGGATTACAGGCATGAGCCACCGTGCTGGCCTTAATTTTGTCTTAAAATGAAGTATGACTAACATGTATTTCTATATGGGCCTTTAAGGGTCTTGAAACTGACAGAAATTAATTCAAAAGAATAATTTTACCCAAATGTTTGGGCGCATCATGAATATATACCTTAAAATTCTTTTAAAAAGCATGCGGTATGGTATATTTAAAATTCTTTTTAAAAAATTATGTATAGTCAATTTTCTTATCTAGGCTTCCTAGCTAAAACTTTCCTGCATTGGGTGAACCATTAATAGTTATTCCTAGTGTTGATTTAAACAACTTAAATGATACTATGATTTTTGTTTGTAAATGCAAACCAGAAAATATCTGCATGCAGGTACTAATTTCCTAGGGTAGATGCAGCAGGTAGATGTTGGGATGGCTACACTCACAAAGCCTGATGGCCCGTTTCCTGAACATGCGCAATCACTTTCTAGCCTTTCCACACCATCGGAATATTGCACAGAAGTATGTCAGTCACAGGAGTGTAAAGAATAACATTTAAACTATGGTAATATTTGTCCCTGCGTGTCACGGCAGGGTGACCCTAGCCCCGAGGGAGGGCGGTGGTACCAGTCCTGCTGGCGGCTCAGCGCGGCAGGACACGTGTGCGCTTTCAGCCGGGTCGCAGGGCGCTTATCGCGGCCCGGCAGTCGGGGCCACGCCTCACCCCCGCCCGCGAACCCCGACCTGGGGAAACCCGGGGCGCTGGGGAGGGGCCACTGCGTTCAGCTCTGGCGGTCCACAGCCCGAAGCGCGGCTTAGGAAGTTCGTGTCAGCGCTGCCTGAGCTCGTCCCCTGGATGTCCGGGTCTCCCCAGGCGGCCACCCGCCGGCTCCCATCGTGACCTCCAGCCGCAGCGCCTCCCACGCCGGCCGCCGCGCGAGGGGAGCGCTCGGGCGCGCCGGGTGTGGTTGGGGGAAGGGGTTGTGCCGCGCGCGGGCTGCGTGCTGTGCCCACTCAAAAGGTTCCGGGCGCGCAGGAGGGAAGAGGCAGTGCCCGCCACTCCCACTGAGATTGAGAGACGCGGCAAGGAGGCAGCCTGTGGAGGAACTGGGTAGGATTTAGGAACGCACCGTGCACATGCTTGGTGGTCTTGTTAAGTGGAAACTGCTGCTTTAGAGTTTGTTTGGAAGGTCCGGGTGACTCATCCCAACATTTACATCCTTAATTGTTAAAGCGCTGCCTCCGAGCGCACGCATCCTGAGATCCTGAGCCTTTGGTTAAGACCGAGCTCTATTAAGCTGAGTGAGTAAATTGTAAAACCAGTTTCGCTGAGA